GCTGACAGTTTTTTCTTGTCTAAGCTTCCATTCCGCATCCACAATATGACTCGCCTTCCACTCCAGTTAACTTCTTGGAAGTCCAGAGCACTTAGTCAAAGCTGTTTACAAAATGCAAAGCATCTGGGCGGCCAAGGCAGAGGCTCCTGTGTTCTCTATGTAACCGCCTCCAAAAAAGCTGGGAAATTTCGCGGATCAAAATGTAGGCGCTTAAAGCTGACCCTCTGCTGTCAATGTTGGGACTTAGATACATTTTTTGCATCGTCATTCTTGTGTGTGTTTCCCGTTTATTCCATTCTAAGGCTCAGGCTCGCGCTGTTTCTCTCGCGCGCGCTGTCCCCTCTCTCCATTTCCCATTCACACATCAAACTCCGTCCTCCGCACCCCTATCTTCCCGTGTCTTCTTAGTTATGTGAATGTGTGTCATTAGGCTTACTCGGACACTGGATGGGTGAGTGGGAGGCAGCTTTTCTTGCGGTTTCATTTACACTTGGCATGGGTGGGTGGGTGCCCTCCACAATTCGTCTCGCACACGGAACACAGTTAAAATCTGTAGCTAGAACGAGTGAAAAGTTCCGAATCTTTAAAGCGCAGCTAGGACAGGAAATAATACAGGGTTGGGGGATGTGGACGGGGGCGGAGAGCAGAGAAGTAAAGGAATAAAACCAACTTCGCTGGCAACTTCAATAAATCCGGTAACTGGAGGCAAAAAATAGACTCCGAGGGCTGGGTCTGGTCCGGATGAAACGCTAGGGCTCCTTCCCTTCCTTGAATCTTGGGCGCTGGAAGCCAGCCACGGGCGTCTTGCCACGCGAGTGCCCCTAGACAGCAACACACCCACTGGAAACGCACGTGAACAAAGCTCTCGCCCCCGGGAGCCGCTGCCTGCGGTTTCCTAGTCGATCCCAGCTTCTCTAGGGAGTGTCAGGCGCACACAGGGTTAAGTTAGTTCCCTCCCTGGTAGGAGGGAGAGGAGGAGGAGGGGAAAAGCAGCATACTGTCTCAGGCTGGGTACCTTGTAGTTAGTTGTACGTTCGAAACCTGTCGCCGTCACTTGCGCGTTTGGCATTATCCATTGTCACCGCGGAGGAACGAGCGCTCGAGATATCATCAGTGCCCGCAAATCTCCGCGCCAAGGCGCTGAGCTACTCCTTTCCGAGGTGCGCCTCTGGTCCTCCGTCCCTGGTGCCCAGCAGCGGCGAGGCGGCATCTCCGCTCCCGCCGCCGTGTCCACCGAGCCCTGGGATCAGGGTGGCAGTTCTCAACGATGGGCAGGAGGGACCTCGGCGGCGACCCCTAAAACAATACCATGCCCCGGGATCCCCGCTGCTGCCGCGCCAGCGTCTTCCCTTTCCACCTCCCTGACCCTGTCGGATTCGGATGAGCCCATTGCAAGGAGAAGACGCAGCCGTCAGGTAAAAGGGGCTGCGTTGCCAGGTGAAGTTTCGGCACTGAGCTGGGGCCATCACGCCTTTCTAGAGCGCCTGCGGAGGTGGCGAAGGCTTGGAGAGCATACGAGGCGGAATCCGGATCGAGTGAGTTCCTTGAGCCGCTTGCGTGGGACGCAGGGAGAGGGCGAATAACGCCCTCAGGCGCTGAATGCAGGGGCAAGGAGCCAGCGAGGGTGGCTGGAGCAGGCCTTGCCAGCTGTTACCAAGTCTCTCCACAGGCTTGGGGGCTTGGGGCCTCCTGGAAAGATCCCTCCGCCGCGCTGACCAGTACGGGGCTCGCTCCCGCACTTTGAAGGCTGCCGCGGTCTTTCGTCATTTATAATCAAGCCCAAGATCAAGGTTGCAAGCTGAGGTCGGGGTACTGACAACGGGAATGAAGCCATAGGGGAAGAGGATAACTGGGACGGGCTGGACCCATACTTGATACCCGGGAAACTCCTAGAGCGTGTGGTGCTCCTGCCAGCGGCAGTTACTGGTGGAGCTGAGGCCACCGCTACTGTCGTCGTTGGCGCTTTGCTTCTGGAACCTCCCAGCAAGATGGCACTCACTGTCTGTTCCCTTCCGATTAGCACCCCCAGCCGCGCTCCCTCCTCCCCGGGATACGTATTAGTCACATACTGTGGGGAGAAGATGGGCTATGTAAATGTAAGTCAACGCGCTTTCCCAGCCACCTTTGCCTGACCATTTCCTCTTTTCTTTCCTGCAACAGATTGCAGATTGAGCTTAACCAAGAAGTTCGTAGGCTAATCAAGGCTGGCTTGACCTACAAAAGAAGAAGAGAGTTCTGCCTGCCCACTTGGGCTTGTGTTGACACGGCTGATAACTTGCCATCACCTGTTGCCAGTGTGGAAAAATTCTCCCTGTTGAATTTTTTGCACATGGAGGACAGCAGCAAAGAGGGCAACACAGGCTGATAAGACCAGAGACAGCAGGGAGATTATTTTACCATACGCCCTCAGGACGTTCCCTCTAGCTGGAGTTCTGGACTTCAACAGAACCCCATCCAGTCATTTTGATTTTGCTGTTTATTTTTTTTTTCTTTTTCTTTTTCCCACCACATTGTATTTTATTTCCGTACTTCAGAAATGGGCCTACAGACCACAAAGTGGCCCAGCCATGGGGCTTTTTTCCTGAAGTCTTGGCTTATCATTTCCCTGGGGCTCTACTCACAGGTGTCCAAACTCCTGGCCTGCCCTAGTGTGTGCCGCTGCGACAGGAACTTTGTCTACTGTAATGAGCGAAGCTTGACCTCAGTGCCTCTTGGGATCCCGGAGGGCGTAACTGTACTCTACCTCCACAACAACCAAATTAATAATGCTGGATTTCCTGCAGAACTGCACAATGTACAGTCGGTGCACACGGTCTACCTGTATGGCAACCAACTGGACGAATTCCCCATGAACCTTCCCAAGAATGTCAGAGTTCTCCATTTGCAGGAAAACAATATTCAGACCATTTCACGGGCTGCTCTTGCCCAGCTCTTGAAGCTTGAAGAGCTGCACCTGGATGACAACTCCATATCCACAGTGGGGGTGGAAGACGGGGCCTTCCGGGAGGCTATTAGCCTCAAATTGTTGTTTTTGTCTAAGAATCACCTGAGCAGTGTGCCTGTTGGGCTTCCTGTGGACTTGCAAGAGCTGAGAGTGGATGAAAATCGAATTGCTGTCATATCCGACATGGCCTTCCAGAATCTCACGAGCTTGGAGCGTCTTATTGTGGACGGGAACCTCCTGACCAACAAGGGTATCGCCGAGGGCACCTTCAGCCATCTCACCAAGCTCAAGGAATTTTCAATTGTACGTAATTCGCTGTCCCACCCTCCTCCCGATCTCCCAGGTACGCATCTGATCAGGCTCTATTTGCAGGACAACCAGATAAACCACATTCCTTTGACAGCCTTCTCAAATCTGCGTAAGCTGGAACGGCTGGATATATCCAACAACCAACTGCGGATGCTGACTCAAGGGGTTTTTGATAATCTCTCCAACCTGAAGCAGCTCACTGCTCGGAATAACCCTTGGTTTTGTGACTGCAGTATTAAATGGGTCACAGAATGGCTCAAATATATCCCTTCATCTCTCAACGTGCGGGGTTTCATGTGCCAAGGTCCTGAACAAGTCCGGGGGATGGCCGTCAGGGAATTAAATATGAATCTTTTGTCCTGTCCCACCACGACCCCCGGCCTGCCTCTCTTCACCCCAGCCCCAAGTACAGCTTCTCCGACCACTCAGCCTCCCACCCTCTCTATTCCAAACCCTAGCAGAAGCTACACGCCTCCAACTCCTACCACATCGAAACTTCCCACGATTCCTGACTGGGATGGCAGAGAAAGAGTGACCCCACCTATTTCTGAACGGATCCAGCTCTCTATCCATTTTGTGAATGATACTTCCATTCAAGTCAGCTGGCTCTCTCTCTTCACCGTGATGGCATACAAACTCACATGGGTGAAAATGGGCCACAGTTTAGTAGGGGGCATCGTTCAGGAGCGCATAGTCAGCGGTGAGAAGCAACACCTGAGCCTGGTTAACTTAGAGCCCCGATCCACCTATCGGATTTGTTTAGTGCCACTGGATGCTTTTAACTACCGCGCGGTAGAAGACACCATTTGTTCAGAGGCCACCACCCATGCCTCCTATCTGAACAACGGCAGCAACACAGCGTCCAGCCATGAGCAGACGACGTCCCACAGCATGGGCTCCCCCTTTCTGCTGGCGGGCTTGATCGGGGGCGCGGTGATATTTGTGCTGGTGGTCTTGCTCAGCGTCTTTTGCTGGCATATGCACAAAAAGGGGCGCTACACCTCCCAGAAGTGGAAATACAACCGGGGCCGGCGGAAAGATGATTATTGCGAGGCAGGCACCAAGAAGGACAACTCCATCCTGGAGATGACAGAAACCAGTTTTCAGATCGTCTCCTTAAATAACGATCAACTCCTTAAAGGAGATTTCAGACTGCAGCCCATTTACACCCCAAATGGGGGCATTAATTACACAGACTGCCATATCCCCAACAACATGCGATACTGCAACAGCAGCGTGCCAGACCTGGAGCACTGCCATACGTGACAGCCAGAGGCCCAGCGTTATCAAGGCGGACAATTAGACTCTTGAGAACACACTCGTGTGTGCACATAAAGACACGCAGATTACATTTGATAAATGTTACACAGATGCATTTGTGCATTTGAATACTCTGTAATTTATACGGTGTACTATATAATGGGATTTAAAAAAAGTGCTATCTTTTCTATTTCAAGTTAATTACAAACAGTTTTGTAACTCTTTGCTTTTTAAATCTTAAAAAAAAAAAAGTTGCTGAAGTACTGTACAGGGTTGTACAATGAGAACCCAATGCCAAGGCAAAAAGAACGAGTGATTTTTCCTTAGGATACACATCAACCACTTTGCTGTTGAAGCTGTCAGAATAAATTCCTGGTGGTCAGATGAAAGGGCAGATTAAATGGACTCATCAGGGTAAGAGGAATAATATGGGTAAAACAAGAAATGGCCCGATAGTTTCACACTATTCCTATACCTCCAGGTCCGGAAGACAGGTAAAAAATTCTATAATGTAAGAATGGAGGTAGTTACCCTGATTTGACCCTGTGTGGGAAATGCTGAAAGCACCAGGAGGAAGCCGGTTCCCGTGAGATAAGTTAACCCGGCCTGACAGAATCAAGAAAATTGAGATGAGATTTGAAAGGACCCGAAAATGCAGGGGTTGGCTTTCTGACTGGGAACTTAAAAATCACTCTTCATGCTTCCCTGGTCCTATGTGATAACAGAGTTAGAGACTTGAGTCTGATTTCAGTCATCTTCAGGGACCAGTCTGATGTTGTAGCAAGAAGACTCCCTTTAAAAGTGTTACTGTTCAAATCATATATCAGGTTGAATCACATTCAACAGAGATATATTCTAGAATACTTTTTTAGAAGAGGCTAATAAAGGGAAGAATTATATTGAATGGAATTATTTTTGATAATGAGAATTATTTGGGTAGATTCACTGAGGCTATGTCAACATGATATTTAGACCAACAGGTGATCAATGTTTGGAAAATACAACAATGACTTATTTAAAAATTACCCTTCCTGCTATTTAGACAAAAACAACTGATCAGTGGTTCTGTTATGTCAGCTGACTTTGTTAGTATCATGTTGAAATAGCTTGAAGTAATATCTTTTATCCCCTTGCAAATTCTTGTCTTCCAATCATCTCCCATATATTTTCATAATTAGTTGTTTATGACACCTTTGTTTTTCTCCCTCTGTTCAGTATTTCAAGGAAAATTATGGATGCCAGTCTTGGCTGCACAAGATATCCATTACGTACTTATACATTTTAAAATGAGTACTAATTTTCACTGCTAATAATTCTGTAAGGACACATCAAAGCTGGCCAAAATAATGAATTTTTTTTAAAAAGCAATACCTGGTTTCCACCTTGGACTGACTTTGATCCTGTTCCACTTTTGAAATTTTATTTGTTCCTTTTCCATCGTGGATGTTCCTCTACTTTGGCAATTGTGGAGGGCTAATCAATCTTATGTTAGCAGGACAACCCATGAAAAACAAGTCAGAGAGTGAAGGCTTTTTCCCCTAATCCTGGCAGAGCAGGGCGTAGAAAAGAGAGGATGTCCGTGCTTAATTCTAGATACTTTTGAGACAACACCTTCAGAAAACACATAATTTAATCTTTGCCATCCTTAGATAGAGAAGGGCTATAGATCACATACGTTATCAAAAACTACTCCCTTGGAAAAAATATCTTTCGAAAATCAAATTTAAACATTTCACTCTGTGCTGCATATTTCTTTTACCATTGACCATTATTATAGGGACCCATGAAGTAAATGTCACAATCATCTTACTAGCTCTCTCTCTCTCAGCAAAATAAAACTGTGATGTGTCTTCTTTGTAAAAGTTTAGGTATAAAATGCTATGCAACTTTTTCTTTATAGTAAGAGCTTTATTTTCTTTAATAATATAGCCCAACTTATATGTTTTAATCTCCCTTGTCCCTCAGAATAAGCAGAAAATATAACTGCAGCTGTATGTCGTAGACACAAGAATTGAAACTGTGCAGTCAGTAGAGCTGAACTTAGCTATGAATTAATTTAAATTAATTCTAAAGTGACTCTGGTTTCCATTTTAGTCTATTAGCTAGAGGGTTTTGGCTGTTGCTTTTTTTAAAGTTAGGTCCACACAGTGAAGGGAAAAGAGTCTGTGAAGGTGATCAGTGTAGCAGTAAGACATCTAAAATCAAGACAATGACATGGGGGCTTTGTGTACTTAGCTGGATAATTCCCTTCTACTGTCCTCTTCCCCTTGGCTGTGTAGATAAAATTGTGCATTCAAATGATGGTACTTTGACTTTTGAGGGTTTTTATTTCTGTTATTCACAAAATACTCATTCTCATTTATGTATATTGTATGTTTAACCCCCAGTGGGATTTCTGGCTGCTGAAACCACTTTGGGCCAGGAAGAACAAGGATGAAGAGGTTCCTGTCATTTCTTATGGGGTTCACAGAATTATTTGGGGCTTAAATGGTACAATGGAGACAGTCATGTGCAATGCTTAAGATGGTCTGACAGGGTCCCTTTTGCTGGAGGTGTTCCTGAAGAGATTGAACCTAGTAACAGGCTTTATTTTCACCTTGTGTACAACATGGCAAAGACTGCTAAGATTAAAATCCGTCTCCCATTTGTTACAGCCTCACCTGCACCAGGATAGAAAGCACGTGATGGAATCTGTGATGTCTAATGTGTCTTATGAAAATTGCCAAACAACTGTCCCTGGGGATTCTGCTTTGATTGGCATTTTTAGTCATGGGAATGTATATTTGCTGATATATCTGCTCTGTGTTTGGGCCTCTCTTGCTGTCATTATGATGTATTTTGAGATGATTAGTCAAGAGTCAAGGTTGCGAGTACAGGCCAAGACCATGGGAAAAAAAGCCATGCTCACTGGCCAATAAAGAGCTTGATGCTGCCTGGCCAAATGAGGTGACTCAGATAGAATCTGATCCCATTCAGAGCTTGGTAAATGTCACTGTACAGAAGACATTGAAAAGGAAGAGGCATAGTCATGATCAAAAGGATATATTGACAGTTATCTATAGCCAGGGTAGTTGTTAATACCTGCTTGTTTGGGGAGATATGTTTGATTATAGAGAGACTCTGGGCCACCCTCAAACACCGTCAGATGCATTAGCAGCCCACTGCATGGGACAATCGCAGGCAGATACGAGGAATGTATCCCCTGCCTATTTTCCTTGTGTAACAAATGGAAAACATTCTCCCCTGTGAGAAATAATGCAATTTCTAATTATCTGGATGTTCGTTGAAAATATATTAGACATTCTCCCTGAGGTTAAAAACAAAAAGTACGTGACCAGTCTGGTAAGAAGTATTAATGAAGTAGCTAATATTACAGCTTCATTTTCTACTAGCACCTATCATAATGGTCTTAGTCATTTCACACAAATCAGAACTTCCTTCCCCACCAGGGAGGACAACATCTTCATGCTGTGATTGAAGCATCCATTCAGAACACGAGGCAATATTGCAGTCCACAGGGAATGGATGCTTCACTTGATCTCCGGACCTTGGCTGCAGAGGCCATCGCAGCTTTTGAAAAGTGAAGGGGTTAATTCCCATTGGTGTCTTTGCTTATAGCATTTTTCTCTAACCTATAACAAGGAGACATTACATTTTACTTTAGAACATGAGAATAGCAGTTTTGCTCATGACTTACCATTCCAGCTGCATGGGAAAGCAAAGCAGAAAACAGTGCCCCAAATGGAAAAAAGATACTCACACAGAACAAAACAGTTCTTGGTCTTGTTCTTGGTCTTGTCAAACCTTGCCTGATGCTCTTTCTAAAGTCAAAATATGAATGCTAAGAAGGCATAACCTACATCCTTCTCTGATTTCTTCAGCAGGGTCAAAAGACAGTTACTAGCAATGGGGAATGCTTGTCACTGTGGAGAAAGAGTTTTGTATATGTCTGATACCGTTGTTATAACAAAACAAATTTTTTTACTATAGTTTTTTGTTTTCTACCTGCACACCCACCAGAAGAGCACAAAGCAAGGCCATTGCAACAGGCATTTAAAAATTATTATCAAACATGCACATGCTTGTACACACACACACACACACACACAAACAGGGGCATTTGTAAAGGTGTCCCTGGAATGTAAGATTTATAATGTTTAAGGCAAGGTGAAGGCATTGCCAAGTGTGTGTCGCTCATAGGACTAGTGTATATTCACTGAAAGTTAACCTGATGATTTGTTATTGTTTGAACCATATGCTGATTTGCTTCTGGTTTCTGTTTAGTGTGTTCTCTCTGATAAGGGGCTGAAAGATTCTGCATCACACATCCTCTGAGACCTACCATGTCGCACACTTTGTTAATGACAAACTTCACTCTACACTATACAGTACCTTGTTGATATATTCAGTAAAGTCTTATTTTAAAAGAAAACCACATTGTGTTTATCTGAGTAAGTTCATTGGGATACAGTCAATACTTGTGCTGTTAATGTAGAAGAAATGACGCAGGAGGGCAGGAATAAAAGAGGTAATAGGACTTTCGTATTCTCCTATCATGAATATGACTTGCATTTCTAAAGGCCATTTGATCCTTTTTGTGTGAGGAGTTTATATGAAATCCTCATGTTCTTTTAAATTTCCCAACTAAATTGTGTGTTCCTACGAATACCTTTTAGGTATGCACACATACACAGAGCATCTTATTTTATACTGGTGAAATCTATGTTGTTTAGGATACAGATAATGTCATTGTATTTATCCTATCAGAATAGGCTTTTCCCCTATTTCAAAATAGATGCTATTGGCTTTATTTTTTATTTTTAAATTTTTTTTAAACACGGTCTTACCATGTTGCCCAGGCTGGTCTCAAACTCCTAGATGCAAGCAATCATCCCACCTCGATCACCCAAAGTGCTGGGAGTACAGGCAGAGGACACCATGCCCAGCCACGCTATTGGTTTTAAATGTCAGATTTCTTTAAGAATTCTCATAGTACTTTTCTGCCGCAGAATTTATAGCACATCTGTCCATCCTTTCAATAGGCACTCAAGGAAATGTATCTATTCATATGCTCAACTTCAATTGATTAGTCTCATATGATTTTTCAGAACCCCTTTTGCTAACCCCTCTTGGCCATTTCATTAATAATGTATTTGACAGAGATTGAATCAGGAAATAAATTCATGACATTTCAGTTAACTAGTATTACCTGTTTGTAGAATCTCTGTTGGAACATTGACTATGAAAGACAGTGCTAACAAGTAATTCATATTACTTTTGGGGATTTTATGTAAAGTAACATCTATGCTATTCTTGGGTACTTTTGCCAAGAGTTACAGACCTTATTCTATACAGACTAAACCATTAGTCAAAAAATACCATTCATTCAAAATAATTCATTAATGTCCTCCTACTCTGTTCCAAACACTAGGCTGAGTTCAGAGGCCTCACAGAATAGTGAAATGCGTTCTTAGCCAAATCAGGCAAATCTTCTCCCTCACTATGTCCCTGAAGAAATCTCTTCATCTGATATATTTACTATTCATCTACTTTCTACAGCACTATGTTAGGGTCTTCCGGGGATTCAGAGAAAAGTGTCTGTGAGCCATTAAGAAACTCACAGATCAGGTAATAAACACTTTTTCTAATGCATTCCAGTGTCTCAGAGCCTGCATAATCACTTTATACTACTTCATTAAATTGACAGGACATCTAAGGTGACAAAAGAGATGTTTCTACCTGTTGGTAAGGTTGATGCAACTGTCATAATTAGATGTTCTTGGTTTTTAATAGATGCAGCAATGAGAGAGTACATTGCTAAAGTCAGAACTTAATTTGAATTAAATTTTCAAGTTTCCACCAAGTATTTGAAAACTTAGAAATTGTATTTCGTAATTACACATGCAGACATTTAAATTTTTATTAAGCACCACGATGGAACTCAATCTAAAGGAATAATGGCACCTGATAATTACTAACAACCTTTGTTTATATAAGACCTTGTGCAAACTGTGTGATAACGTATGTTTGCATTCTGTCTTTAAAATAACCCTGTAAGGTGCGTTATTTTAATTTTTAGATTTTAAAACTTAGCTTCAAGAGAAATTAAGTGATTAGTCTATAGCTACAAATCCTGTAAATGGCAGAGTCAGGAATTACCACTGAGCATGACTCCATGGACTCTTAATTGTTTTCCTGCCTCTTAATAAATTGACCATCCTTGAGACTGACTAGCCTTCAGATTTTTCATGATGGAGCTATCATAACTTCTCAGTGGATACATATATTATCATTTATGGCAAATAAAGGGAACATTTTAGAAGCCTCAAAATTCTTGTCTTTTAAAGCCCTTGGTCATCCATTCCTATTTTTTATAAAAATTCTTTTTGTGATTATTTGATGGCTGCACATTTATCTGATTTGAAGGTTTCAGATGGAATCAAGATATGTCTGTACCCATAGGGTGAGCTGAAAGAGCTACTAAAAGGTCTTCAGTTGGGTTATTTTTAGGAATGAATTTGTTTCGTACTTGAGATGTTGCTCTAAGTATTTTGTAGATTCCGCTGAAAAAGCACGTATGTCACAATCTATTAGGGCATTAGTAAACTGGCTTCTGAATTTATGCTCTTTTTTTTTCCCATAACATAGATAAAAATGTGTGCTTTAGGGGATATTATATAAGCTTTATTTTCACTGGCTCTACTGAAAGTTAAGGATACAAAAGTTTTTAATGGTAATAACCCAAACTATATGTCATTTTAGCACACACATACCAATGGGTGATCATATCTGTCTTTTTTTTTTTTTTTTTTTTTTGGTATGAAGTCTAAACTAGACGAAAACCTCAATATATCCTTAGGGGAATTCTTATTACTTCAATGACATAATAAACCTCAGTATTGGGTCACTCTTTTCCTAATATAAAAAACTATGCTGGCTCAAAAAGTCTTCTAAACTCCCTAGTTGGGATAGGATGGGCCTTTGTTGGTTTAGTTTTGATTTCATTCAGCAAATATTTACCGAGGCCTGGTAAGTTCTGGTGCAGAATAAGAATGTTTTCCAGGAGAGTTAAATTTTGCTCATCAAAAATCTTTCTTGGAAGCTGCTGGTTTTTAACCGTCAGCCTGGGCTCTTTCTGCCTCTTTGCTTTTTTTGAGCAGAATATGGCCAGGCTGGTCTCAAACTCCTGATCTTAGGTGATCCACCCACCTAGGCCTCCCAAAGTGCTGGGATTACAGGCATGAGCCACACCACTGCATTTAAATAATCAGCCTAGGATTCTGCTAGTTCCAGCACCAGAGTGGCCTCTCAAATGTGTTTTCTCCTCTTGGTTCCCTGACTCTGACTTGGTTAAGACCCTTCCTTTAGTCTTTTTCTAATTTAGCCTTTCCAACACATTGAAGGACAAAGGGTAATCATAATCTATAAGGAATGCCTGAGTACGATACTGCAGTGCTTGCAAAACATGCGTTTTTATTGCTTGCAAGATAGAATTCAAACTCTTTGTGTGACTTATGTATCCTACTACATGTTGCTCCCTGACATTTCTTACCAATATTGCCTCCTCCTTCATTACATGCTCTAGATTATATATATATAATTACATATATAATCTAGATTTTATATATATATATATATGAAATGAGCAAACAAAATGCTTTCAGTTTATCTTCCTGGGATCTCAAGTTCCTTCAAACCACTATATATGTGCTCAAGGTCTTTCATCCTGTGACATTCCCCTTTGCCTGATGACATATTTGTCCTTTAAGATACAAGTCAAAGACCTCTCTTCCAAAGCCGCTGGAATCACACCTGCCAATTATCTGACCGCTTTGTGCGGTTAATATAACTTTAAAATACATTTATTTTTAGCACCTATATATTGTAATTTTTTGTGAGTCTGCTTCATGCCTATACAATGGGGCCCCTGGAAACAGAAAACATATTCTGTAAATTGTTGTACCTCATCCAGTGTTAAGAGCCATGCCCAGGCCCTGGTGGGTGCCCAGCTACAGGGGAAGAGCCACTCTGTCAGTTGCTTATGGCCAGATGGCTCTTTTTTTAATAGCCCCAGAAAGAGCTGTGGAGTTCTGACTTGTGCAAAATTAGCCTTGCTCAAAGACCACAGTATGCGTTTTACAAGAACAAACAAACATATATATTTTCCTTAAAATCTCTTGATTACTCATCAACATTTTTAAAAGAAATTTTGTTTTTATGATTATTTGGTGGCCATGCATCTGATTTGAAAGCTTTAGATGGAATCAGTATGTCTACATTCATAGGATGTGCTGAGATAACAATTAAAAAGACCTGAAGAACATCTTTTTATTTTATTTATTTATTTTTTTTTGAGTTGGAGTCTCACTCTGTCACCAGATTGGAGTGCAGTGGCACAAGCTCGGCTCACTGCAACCTCCGCCTCCCGGGTTCAAGCAATTCTCCTGCCTCAGCCTCCTGCGTAGCTGGGACTACAGGCGTGCACCACCATGCCTGGCTAATTTTTTGTATTTTTAGTAGAGATGGGTTTTGCCACATTGGCCAGGCTAGTCTCGAACTCCTGACCTCAGGTGATCCCCCCACCTAGGCCTCCCAAAGTGCTGGGATTACAGGTGTGAGCCACTGCGCCCAGCCAAGAACATCCTTTTTATATATTACAGACAAACTCAAAACTGAACCAGCTTGCAGAAAAGCATACAAAGAGGTATCTTTAAAAATCACCTTAATCCCAGCACTTTGGGAGGCCGAGGTGGGCAGATCACGAGGTCAAGAAATCAAGACCATCCTGGCCAACATGGTGAAACCCTGTCTCTACTAAAAATACAAAAAATTTAGCCGGGCTTGGTGGTGCGTGCCTGTAGTCCCAGCTACTCAGGAGGCTGAGGCAGGAGAATTGCTTGAACCTAGGAGGTGGAGGTTGCAGTGAGCCAAGATCATGCCATTGCACTCCAGCCTGGTGACAGAGTGAGACTCAAAAAAAAAAAAAAAAAAATCACCTTGCAACAAAATATCGCCATCATGAAAAGTCCACAAAGCACAAGTAGACACAAAGTTAAACATTTCGACAGTCGGCTAGTCAAAATGAATTCTTTGCATGTGAAAAGCAGAGATTTTTTTTTTTTCATCTTCATCAGCAAAATTAAAAAAGACAGTCATTATTCACTATGTCATATCCCATATAAAAATACAGCATATATCATTTAAAGGTTCACATTGTGTTATCTTGGTTATTGCCATGAGAATAGTCTTTCCTAGAAATGATATGCTTGTAAAGAAGGGAGTGGAGAGTGGTAGTTATTAAGAAATCAGTTTGAAATCAAGCTGACTTACTTTGGAATCCTGCTTCAACCACTGACCTGCCAATTTGCCTTGGCAATAACTTGCACTTTAGGGTTATCAGTGTACTTTTCCTAAAATGGGGACAATGATGTCTAACACATATGGTGGTTGTCAGAATTAAAGGCATATATAGTAGTTGACAGAGTATCTGGTACTGAGTATACATTGAATAAATGACATGAAGCACCATGTATTTTTCATGCAGATGTAATTCACAAGCACATGGTGACAAATTGCCAGCTTTTTATGATGAAAATCAAATTTCTTGTGTATTGGGGTAAGAATTACATGTAGAGATGATCTATTTAAAGGTAATTAGCATTCAAAATTCCTCAAAACACTCAATAATTTGCACAGCTATTATCAAGATGGGTCTGTCAGAAAGGTTTTCATTATTCTGTATTCTTTCTGGGGGAAAAAAATTGGGAAGATGAGGTGCCATGGGATAACACACAACCATGGCAGGCCTTTTTTCTCATGGTGTGTGGGATCATTGAACAACATGGTTGAACAGAAAGAGAACAGACTTCTTTATAATGTAGCATATATTCTATCTGGTTGCTAGAGTACACATAGATGTAGTTATTGCTGAAAATTAATTCAGAATATGTGGGTGTCAAAAGAGCCCCAGGAATGAGCATTCAGAAGGCATTGGAAATCAAAATACTAAAAACAAAATCAAGATAAGCTGAGCACAGTGGCTCATGCCTATAATCGCAGTACTTTGGGAGGCCAAGGTGGGAGGATTGCTTGAGGTCAGGATTTCCAGACCAGCCTGGGCAATGCAGTGAGACCCTATCTCTAAAAAAAAAAAAAAAAATTAGCCAGGAGTGGTGGCATGTGCCTATAGTCCCAGCTACTTGGGAGGTTGAAGCAGGAGGGTCACTTGAGCCCAGGAGATCAAGATTACATTGAGCTCTGATTGTGCCACTGCACTCCAGCTTAGGCAACTGAGCAAGACCCTGTCTCAAAAAAAAAAAAAAAGTAATAAATTTCTGATATTGTTTCAAAAATCTATAATTTCTAGTAAGACATAGTTTTATTTGATGCTAGTACACCACCAATTACGGCATTTAAATCCACACTGGGTTTGCTGATAGTGGGGATGGTAGCAGTCAAATGGAAGAACATTTTAATGTCTCTACAATGCAGGTGCAATAGTCTACCACCTGTCATGTGGTTACTTTTTGCAATCGATATCATTATTAAGTTTGGAAGCTGGTTGTTATTAACAGGCATGCATCCTCTTCAGCTGGATCACGTTGTTTTCTTTCTGTACACTTTGTGGTAGTTAATAGTCTCAAAGCAATTCACTCACTACGGTCTGTATTAGCATTATTTTCCTTTCTATTTATGTCTTTCCTTGCTTAATAAATGCAGAAGTTCAGACATTTGATGAGGGGGGAAATATACTTTTTCAGTCCTTGACTGCATGATTTAATTGGTTTCAGGACAGTTATTTGGCAAGTAGTATCAATGGGTACTGGCATTCCTGTGGTCTGCTGCCAATCTCTATTCTGTTTGGACTAGTGTCTGTTTTGACTGGTAGGCCTCAGCTATCCTATTGCTAAGTATTTTACATAACTGCCCTCATTAGTTGGAATATAGCATGCTTTACTAGTGTATCTGAAGTAAGGAGGAAGCAGGAAGTGAGCTGTTTTGTAATGGAGGCCAATTATATCTAACAGCAACTGTGTCTATAAGACTGTAGCCTATTGGATGGGAAGTTATATTATGAAAACATGATGAATCTTTTAAATTCTGAGTCCAATGCTGTCTACATCTAAATTTAAATCCTGGCTCATACTAACCTTGGTCCTTGGGCATGTATATGCTTCAATTTTCTCATCTGTACATGGGTTAATAACAACACTCACCTCAACAGTAACCATACTGCACAGTGCCTGACACATATAAAGTGCTCAATAAATGCCAGCTACTTTCTGAAAATATATGGAATTAGTGTGCAAAAAGTTGGGCTATATAACTCAAATCTCCTTTGTATCTTGGATAAGACCACTTCTCTCTCGGGCTTGTTTCTTATAGTCAAAAGCGCAGGAATTTAGTTGATCTCCCAAGTTACTTTGGACCTTAAATTCTGTTTTATGGTTGTTCATTTTCTATGTAGTTTAGATTTGGTTCATTGGACTGATTTGTGTTCTGTGTGCTTTTAAAATTCAGGAAGATGTGACTAGGATAGATAAAGCAAACATATAAACACTCAGTTTCATTGACTTAAGTATAAAGACTAACATGTTTCTCATTAGTTATAATAACCTTAAACTTGATATGTTAGGGAAGCAACCTGCATAACCATTAAAATCAGGAGCTACAGAATCACAAAGAACTGTGACTTTGTATCTGTGTGATATTATTTAATGTCCCTAAGCCTCAGTTTCCTCATATATGAAATGAGGTACTAATACTTTTAAGGATTTGATGAGATAATTTATATCATCTTCACTTCAGTGGTTGGCATATATTCAAACCCATTATGGCTGAAAAATTACAAATGAATAGAAAGAGAAGCAAGTGAAAACAAAACTCATTAGTTCAACCACTTCTCCCTCAAAACAAGGAAATACAAACTATATTACTAAGTAGACTATTAATAAAACACTTTATTTAAGTCAAAATTATCAAAGATAGAGTGTCGTACAATAAAAATTGTATAAAAAATTGTTTATTAAAATATTAAATATTTTATGTTTTCAAGCCATTATATAACAGCTATTAAACCCTAATATTTGACAGAGAAAGAATTATGAGAATAGCTAGAAAATATTAAATAATAAATGTGGTTTATTTTTGATGGAATAGAACAGATTTTAACCCTGATCCCTGCCACTTTTATCTGAACCTTGAACAAACATACAATTATGGTTTAAAAAAAAGAAAGATGAAAACTTTTTAGAATAATTAGGAAATTCTTCTTTCCCAGACCTTCAATACTTTTATAAAACCACTACTTAGCAGCTAACAATGAAATGTTCATTTCAAAATGTTTAGTCTTTAAAGCGGTTACCTAAGAATATCTGCCAGTGAACACTAGCTTTATTTCATCACATCATACACCTGAATGTAATCAACATTGCTTTATTAAAGATGTTTATATAATTTTTATATAATACACACTTCCAATAATTGATAATAGTCTAATGATTGATATTTTAAATTAATGGCTTGTAATTGTGTAATTGGAAAGTGGTCCTTGGGACTCAGATTAAGGTATCATTACCTGTTCTTTCATAAGCTGTTATTTATGCTTCTCATTAATTAGTTCTTTGTTATGAAATCTTTAAAAGTTCATTAATTCTGTAAAGGGAATTTAATAAAATGCAAGCAGATTAGTAAAATAATTTGTTTTAAAGTTAGTTTTAAATATTATGCTACCTCTATAAAGGACCAAAATAGTATTTTTAAAAGAATTTATCAAAGTAACTATAATAAAAGTATTTAATGGTATTTGTATTGCAAACATTGAAATTCTACCTGGCAGTTTAAAGAACATCACTAACATTGCCTAAATGTAGGAAAATCAAAGGTGAAGTCACCTGCAGAAAAAAAAAAAAAAAAAACAAAAAACATTCTTATTAATCTTAACTAATTTTCTTTAGTGACAGAAATTCAAACTTCGAGACATGTTTGAAACATTTTATTTCAGTAAATATAGCTGTCACTATGGAAGTAATTACTCTAAAGGAAATCTGTTTTAAAAAGCCAGTATAAACTGAAAAGTAAGCAACAAAACATCTTCAGGAAAAGAAAAAGAAAGGCAAATAAAATGTTTATATGAAATTACGAACATTCTGGGCCGGGTGTGGTGGCTCATGCCTGTAATCCCAGCACTTTTGGAGGCTGAGGTGGGTGAATTATTTATTTGAGGTCAGGAGTTTGAGACTAGCTTGGCCAACATGGTGAAAGCCCGCCTTTACTAAAAATACAAAAATTAGCAGGGTATGGTGGCAGGCGCCTGTTATCCCAGCTACTTGGGAGGCTGAGGCAGCAGAATTGCTTGAACCTGGGAGGCGGAGGTTGCAGTGAGCTGAGATAGTGCCACTGCATTCTAGCCTGGGTGACAGAGCGATACTTCGTCTCCAAAAAAAAAAAAAAAAAAAAAAAAAGAGAGAGACTAACATTCTAACAGACAAAACAAAAACAAAAAACAAAAAAACACATTTTACAAAACAATAATCTAAGTGGGCAAGTAAATACTGGTGTGACATACATTTTTAGGGAAAAACTAGCAACATGTTTTGTGGAGATAAATGTAAACACATTTTACACATACAAATCTTTTCTGGCATGGGTACAAATGTAACTAATCAAGTGTAATTTATAAACTATAAAAAATTTTCATCTAGACAAAGAAGTTATTAAAAGCATTAACAAGTAGTTGAAAATATTATCCCTCTAAGTATTAGAAAGTTAAACTGCAGTAATTAAAAGTCATATAAGAATCACCATGGCATAGACATGGTAGGAAAAGCATTAGCTTTGGCGTTCAAATATTGACTCATTCACTTACCAGCTGTGTTCTCCAGTCAAAAAACTTCACCTCTTTAATGTTTGGTTTCATATTTTTTAAAAGGTATAACAAAAACACCTACCACAGTGTTGGTGTGAAGACTCATTTAAAGTTACTAGCACAGTGTCTAGTATATACAGTTGCTTTGTTACATTAACTCCATTCAATATTCTTTCTTTCCACAATCGTCTGTCACTCCCGGTAGAACTAAGTGATTTTCCATGCTCCTGCAATGACAGCAAATTTCCCCCAGTCTGCTCTTCCATGAATATCTCAGACAGAGAAGGGTGCCTTCTCATGTGATCAGGAGTGATGTAGCTTTGAGGGTGGACCCACCATTCCTGCCATATTCCTTGGGTAGGCTCATCTATCACTTGTCTTAAAGGAAGATTTGAAACATAATAGTTTCCTTTGCGCTTCTGTGGATGTCTCTGAAAAAGCTGGCAGGGCACACACTCTTGCAAATTTTTCATGTTGTAATCACCCACCAGTGGTAATAATAGGGTTAATTATATGAACCCATATAGTAGTGTCATTTAAAGGGAATTTAAATTCTCTCTTGTCCTTACTCTGCTCCACCATCCTCCACTGTGCTTGAAATGCCTATCATTATCCTTATTCTTTTGATACCAGGCATCACTACAAAATGTATACACATTACCTAGATTTTCAAGAAGTGAAATGTTTAGTAACCATTATGATGGAAGCTGGGACTAGGTGACTTATTCTAAATGTAACAATTACCGGTAGAGAATGGGATAAAGGACAACTGAGTGTGGATAGAGAAAGGAGAAATGGAAGAGTTTGGAGCACGGGCCATTGCGATGGACAGACGCCACCGCAGAGAGCAAGGTTTACCTGTGTGGTTGGCATTCTTGGAAGTGCTCTGGTTCTATTGGCAGAGATCCTTGCTGTTAGCCTCTTGCCTTTCGCCCAGGCTGAAGACAGAGTGCTTTCCCATGGTTCTGTCTTTTTCTCCAGGCAACACTTCCTGATGACTGATCAATATTGGGGTAGGAAGTCTTAGACATCTTACTCCAGCTCAGATCAGCTCTGATGGGCTGCAGGCTCAGTTTAGGCTTCCCTTGAGATTTCATCATGGCTTTACTTCTCCCTCTACCAGTCCTGGTTCTTCATAGCCTTCCACAGGTGTCAGCTGCAAAAACCCTCCCAAGTAAGCCTCTTGTATGCTACTCTGTCTCAGAGTCCATTTCCTTGGGAACCCAACCTGCTACAGCCTACTTCACACTTCTTCTCAAGGCTGTCTTGAATTCCTCCAACAATAGACCCGTTATTATGTGAAAGTGTGAGGCTGGGCCCAAGGGATTTCTTTACTTATTGAGCAGAGCGAAGTAACATTAATTTGTGTTATAACCACTGAATGTTCTAATTCCATGAATTTAAATGACGCACCTGAACATATATGAGGCCTAGATTTTGCTGCATGTCCGCAAACCTATTTTGATCAACCAGTACTGAACTTTTCCCCTTCTCTTATGATTGTCAAATAACCTTGTTATATGCTAAAAATAAAAGATTAAAAAACATACAGTGCAAAAAAGCAAACAAAAGTTAGCTAATAATCAATTCTTTGAACGAAGCCCAGTGAAACCAAGTTTATCAACTCTATCTGAAAATAAAAATGTCCAAGAAAATGACAATCAAAACGATTAGTGCATTAGGATAAGTGTCGTCTCTTGTAGATAGATAAAAACTAAACTGAAACCAAAAGAATTTCCAGAGCAGGCAGTCTCTATTCTGTAACAAGGTTTTCTCATGATCCAGTTATTTTAAGGATACCTGCAGGATCCCACAGGTTTTCTCAGGGATTTGCTGGAAGCTGGGAAAGTGATGACTCTCATTCACTGTTGCCCTGTTTCCTTTTCCTTGACAAATTCAGTTAACCGGATGGCAAGTTGTTTATGAGCATGCCTTCTCGTTAAGTTGACAAAATCTTGACAGGAGTAAAAGATAATCGAATTCTCTTTGTGAAGTGATTTATGGTTTTAAAATAAGCAGCTTTTCTTGAAAGTAGTTTACCGGGTTGGGCAAAAAGAGGATGAGTATTAAAGGTCATTAGGCATTCAAGGTACCACATTTACTTTCTACAATGCAAGTAGAAGAAGGGGCCCCACCAGTCATTCTGAGACGTGTTTCCATTTTCTGCTACTTTTTAGTGAGCCCAAATGATGGTAGCAATGATTGATTTATCTCAATCTTCTTGTATAGCTGCTGAATTTTCTCTCATGAGTTTGGCTAAAATTAGAGTGTGTGTTAGTAGAATTTATATTTATAGACTATTGATATTATTATGTGCATTACCCATTTTAAAGATGGAAACACTGAAGCCCCCAGAAAGGACTGGCTAAGCTCTTACAATAAGTGATGGAATGAGCTTTGAAAACACAGGGCTTAGGATTTCAAATCAGGCTGTTTTCCCTCACCGCACCATGGTGCTTCACTAGCAGAAATTCTTTATTTTTTTTTTTTTCCTTTTTTTTTTTTTTTGAGACAGTGTCTCGCTCTGTCCCCCAGGCCAGAGTGCAGCGGCGTGATCTCGACTCACTGCAAGCTCCGCCTTCCGAGTTCACACCATTCTCCTGCCTCAGTCTCCCGAGTAGCTGGGACTACAGGCTCCTGCCACCACGCCTGGCTAATATTTTGTATTTTTAGTAGAGACGAGGTTTCACCGTGTTAGCCAGGATGGTCTCGATTTCCTGACCTCGTGATCCGCCCGCCTCGGCCTCCCAAAGTGCTGGGATTACAGGCGTGAGCCACTGCCCCCCACCCACTAGCAGAAATTCTTAACAGTTATTGTTATCTAACTACTTGACTAGTGTAGATTCTGCTGTGAGCTTGTGGTGGTTCCTTCTGCAGATAAAGCAAAGGAAATCTGGAAATGGCCAACCTGAATACTTTATTTCCAAAACTGTATATTTTATCAGGACAGTAAGGCAATCAGTGGAGTAATGATCCTTCCAAACTGCTGACTACATCTAGAATCATGCAATTATTAGTTTTTAATAAAGATCGTGACCAAGCTTTCCTTGGGAAGTAAACTTTGGTCACCACAATATACATAGCAAGTATTAAATATCTTGAGAGGTTTTCTTTAATTGTTTAATTCATAGGAAAGCCACTGGGAGCCTTCTGGGAGCCAGAAGCAAATTAGGAGACACAGAATTATTTAATAATAATGGTAATAATGACTAAGTTCTCTCATCAAGGTCTGTACCATGATTGAACTACTTGCTGCCATAAATTTTTTACTATTGAATAAATATGCTTTGTGAATATTCCATACATTTGCTAAGTTCTCACTGGTCAGGTTCAGTCTTTGCTATTAGAGTCGAGCATCTCTGCAAAGAGATTTGAGCCCCTTGAGTAGAACATAGGCCACATAGTGTGGCAAACACATCATTAGAAACTGCCTCCTATTCACTCTCTTAATAGCTTGAGAGAATTGTACACAAACGTTTCTAAAATACAGATCCTACCTTAGGCTTTTCGGCTGCACAGCTGAATCGCCTCTGTGAAAATCCTGACCTCGCTTTCTTCTGGCCTTTCTTCCCCGTGACCTTGGGCAAGTTGCTTAAACTGTAGCCATAATTTCCTCATAGATTTGGTATGAGTTAAAATGCATAGAAAGCATGTACTACATCTAGTGCATTTCTCCATAATGTGGGTGGCAATTATTCTAATCCCTTCCACAAAGTATTTAGTCTATGACTTATTTCTGCGAAAACCCACGAAAGTGAAAACTAACAATAGAGAAGCCTTTTAAAAACCTAACAGCCTCCAAAGACTGAAGAAGAGAGCATGGTGTTTAATGCCAGGGTGGAAAGCTGTGACAGTCAGCTTTTTCCCTGGATATGGCTTATTGGTATTCATTATTCCCAATTCCTTCTATATGCCTTCCTTTCTGGATAGAATCGATCACATTTGCTGGACTCCATTATGTTTGGATTCTATGTATAAATTAGGTTCTACCAATTACAGGCACGTGTGCAGGATTTTCAAGGTAGAAGTGAAGTGGAAACTCTCTTCTTACTAATGTCAGTCTTGGGCCCAAGAGGCCATCAGGCACGGTGCCCATAATCAGTGTTTTAGTGTCTGGTCACTATCTTCAGTGGAGTCAGGTGATGTGAATAGCAGCAGGAGAGACCTGATTTCTGGATAAGGACTACAGTAGTACGTCCTTGGACGCAACAGTTTAAGAGGTAGTTCCTGATTTATTCCCCTCCCCTTTCCAATTCATTCCCTGATTTTGTGCACACCTAATACTTATATTAAATACCTCTCCTGCTTTGAATAAATGGAATAATTTCTGTTTCCTGCATTTTATCTTGTTGGATTAAGTATTTGATAATAAAACTGATTGTGGGTCTACTTACCTAAGGGTATAAATTTGATATTGGTTACCTAAACTGTCTGAATTTGAAAGTAGAGACAATCTTATTCATGCATAATGGATCACTGATAATTTTTGGCTTGCAATGAGAAAAAAAAATCAGCAGCTGAAATTATTACCTGAGATCACCTGGAATGAAGAGCCTATTAAAGCCAAGGCTTTGGTGACCAATGTGATTGCTTCAGAATTTTATGATGAGAATGTAAATATAATAATTGTGAGGTAGGCTGAAGCATGTATAGAAAGAAAACAACAAATTCAGAGTTTTAAATAACTGGCTCAAGGCAAGTCAGAGGTCCAAGGAGCATCTATGATTATCTCCGACACTATTTTATTTCTTACAGTTTCAAGGTTGCTGTTGACAAAAAAAAAAAAAAAGAAAGAAAGAAAAAAATGGCACACAGTGTCTGATCTTGTTTATTGCTGAAATATAATTTCAGTTGAATCACACCCTCATCAGGTCTTCTCTGTGAAAATTAGGGCATTGAGTGAGAAATATCAGAAACCCAGAGCATTATAATGGGAATGTTAGGTAGGTTTAAATTATTCTGACTATACTGAACCCCCAAGTCCGATGAGCCTTCTTTGCCAGTAGAACTCCTTCATCTCTGTTATATAAGGTTGATTCTGCCTTTGTGGGGAGAACTAACTTACCTGAGGTAACTAATGTAAAATAGCTTGTTCTGATCACCTCACTGCCTCCAAGTCTAGAGTTAGAGCTCGTTCCCAGTGTCTCAGTAGGGCTTAAATATGAAGTATAAACTGGGAAGAAAAGGCTAAAATAACAACAAAAAAACGGCAATAGTTTGTTATTTTTTATCAGGAGAAATCTGCGGACTATGTATGGCAACAGACTCAAAGGGAGGTACACCAGGTAGGAAAAATCATAACCAGATTGGGCCATATTAGCCAATATGGGTACATATACTAGAGCCTGCATGCAATGAGCTTACCCAACCAGCTCAGAGTGATTATAATTGTTTTGCTTTCTGGATTGGTTGACTGAAATCTGGACTCAATGGTGAGTCACACTAATTGAAGTTGAGATGGAAGAAATTCCTTGGCATATTGTAGAATCTGAAATATAGGTTGTATATTTATTAGTCAGTTTGGACTGCTGTAACAAAAATACCATAGACTGAGTGGCTTAAACAATAAACATTTATTACTTCCAATTCTTGAGGCTGTGAAGCCCAAGATCAAGTTGCCTGCAGATCTGGTGTCTGGTGATGCTCCTCTTTTTGAGTTGTAAACAACTGCCCTCAGAAGGCTCTCTCCTGTCTCTTTTTATTAGGTCATTATTCTCAACATGAGGGCTCCACCCTTATGGATTAATTGCCTCCCAAAGGCCTCATCTTCAAACACTATTCCACTCGGGGCTAGGATGTCAACATATGAAATTTAGGGGCACATAAATATACAGTCCATAACAGGGAGATAGGAACATTGGAGTAACCCATCATATGATTCACTTTAATGTCTAAAAACATCTCATGAGAGAGTTCAGAGGGTATTTCTTTTTTTTCTTTCTTTCTTTCTTTCTTTCTTTCTTTCTTTCTTTCTTTCTTTCTTTCTTTCTTTCTTTCTTCCTTCCTTCCTTCCTTCCTTTCTTTCCTTTCTCCTTTTTCTTTTTTTTGTTTTGAGACAGGTTCTCTCTCTGTCACCCAGGCAGGAATGCAGTGGCGTGATCTCAGCTCACTGCAACCTCCGCCTCCTGGGTTCAAGCGATTCTCCTGCCTCAGCCTCCTGAGTAGCTGGGACTACAGGCGTGCACCACCACACCTGACTAATTTTTGTGTTTTTAGTAGAGACGGGGTTTCACCATATTAGCCAGGCTGCTCTCAAACTCCTGACCTCAGGTGATCCACCCGCCTCAGCTTCCCAAATCGCTGGGTTTACAGGCGTGAGCCATTGCACCTGGCCAGAGGGTGTTTCTTTAAGGCATTTATTAATGCATTGATGAGGACTCTCCTCTTTTAGATAGAGATGAAAGTGTAGATGCTGCCCACAAAATGTGCTCCCTGTTTAAGTGGGGTTGGTGGAATCCTGGAGTGACAGAGAACAAACGACAACATTTAGTCCAGTTGCAGCAGAGTGGTTGTGGTTTTTATTATAAGCATTAAAAGTATAGTAGTAGGAAACTGTGTTTAACCTGTTTTCAAGAATGGATAATTGCTCATTATAGCTTCATGAATAATATAGATGTTCAGCCAACTTAAGTTGTACCTGAATTGTGCAAATGAAGGAAAGATGCAGGTTTGGCAAATTGAAGCCAGACTAATTATCACAATGTAGTATCATTAACACTCACACAATTCCCAGATTCAAGGTGCAGCAGTGGATATTTCTAAGACGTCCTCATTTAACTTGATTTTTTTTTTTAATCTATGAAGTAGTTGGCTATGTTTTGGAGAATATACAATTAATGTAAGTTTACTCAGGTGGTAATTCCAGTTGCTATGGTTGTGGAAGATATGGTCTCTACTTAAACAAATTCAACTGAGCTATGGCATCTCCAATGCAACTGTCAATTTAGAAATTTCTTTCTTTTTATCTCAATAGGCAAAGAACACTAAAGTAGTCTGCTTTCACTTTCATTAACACGCCCCATGGAGATATCATGAATTACTCTCAGGCCCTTGATTATCTTATCATACCAGAGGATGTCCCACAGGTCTACAGCTTAATAACATCATGTGACTGAAGTGGAAGAACTGGAAGGAAAAGATAACCTAGAAACTCAGTAATTCACATGCATTCAAGAAGGTAGAAGAAAATTCTCACTAAAACTCAGGGACATGCCACCTTTTGCAAATTTCTGGGAGTTTAGTCCGGCATGTCTGGAAATCCTTTCCAAAGAAACTGGGCCTGTTCTTGATGGGCTCCCTGGATGTTTGAAGGCAACATATACTAGTTTTAGATGCGCTGCTTCGATACTTTGGATTCAATACTTAGTAATCCCTAAAGCTGTGAATTTGGAGTTTGTTGCTGAGGAAGAGTAGACTCTCTAGCTTTTCCAGGCTGTGGTCCAGGCTGCTGTCTTTGCTACTTGGTTACAATGATCCAGCAAATTCAACGGTGCATAAAATGTTTCAGGCAGATGGTCATGCAGTTTGTAAAACTTTGCCAATCTCGTAGGAGATTAATAGCGTAGAGCTCTGTGGTTCTGAAGCAAAATCATGCTTTCTTTCTTAGATTATTAATCTCCTTGTGAGGGACAGTTCTTGTCTTGCTAATAGAAATAGATGCCGAAAGAGGCTCAACTGTTGGCTATTGGATCCCGAGTAGTAATGCAACTGAACTGTAATCATGAGTTTTGATCAACCAACCATAAAGTTGAGCTTGGGCAGCAGAACTCCTACATCAAGTAAAAAGTATATATATACACACATATGTGTGTATGTATATGTATACCTATATATATGTATACATATGTATATATGTACACATGTGTATATATGTATATACATATATGTATACATGTGTATATATGTATACATGTGTATATATGTATATACATATATGTATATAGAAGTATATATACACATATAAATGTGTGCGTGTATATATATATGATTGGCTGAGTGCTCTATTTGTTGCTTGAGCAGGTGTTCACCCTCCCACATAAATTCATCCTACTTAATTGGCACTTTTTCTTCAACCCATACCTGCTTCTCAGAGAAACTATAGAGAAGAGGAAACTTCCAAGTGAGCAGGTCTTTGAATGGTACATCTATTTGTTCACTCTGCTTGGAAACAAAGGTTTCACTAAGCATGGATACAATTTGGATCATTGGTAATAAGGAGACTTAGGGAAGAAATACGTGTTAAGGATTGTTCATAAGTGGCAGAACCTATGAGAATATTCATGCCACATGTTATTTCTTTTCAGAAGATCTTCCTAGTTGAGGAATCTTTCAGAGATTCAGTAGATAAGGTGATCTATTATATGGATGTCAAGCTGTCCTTTTCCCCAGCCACCCTCCTCACGTCTTGCTCAATGACTTCATGAATGAAAAGTTTATGATAGCAAAGATGTTGGTAACATATGCATTCAACAACATAGTTCATTTGGTAGAGTCAATACTGAGTACCTAAGAGCCCAATTCTGATACTCTCATATTGCACTATTCACTAGGAGGTTCAGCAATCTATTTAGTGGCAGGTGGTGACAGTGGATTTCTTCTCTTATGGAAAGGACAACTATCCATATTGAAATAGACAATTACTCTGTATATAGATTTGCCTGCCTTGTAACCATGCCTTTGCATCTGTTTACTTACTTAATGGGACATTATTATGGTGACCCATACAACATCACTTTTAAACAGTGGATTTATTTATGGCACAGAGGTTAAGAAAATGAACTCAGGCCGGTAAGAGTCACTGTTATCATTCACCACAAGTTGCCTGAAGCAACCAGCCTTTAAAATACTATAATGGACTGTGGAAAAATCAGTTAGAGTGTCACTTGGATGAAGCTGTAATTGGAAGTTGAGGACACTGTCATTCAGAATAAGATGTATGATCTGAATTAGTGGCCAATACCTGGCCCTTTTTGTCTGTAGTTAAATGTGATGTGAGGAAATACCAAAGCTCATGGTAATCTCAGATGTCATTGGACAGAGAAGCTCACAGACCAAATTAAGATGCTGAAGTCAGATGACTTATGAATCAATTTAAAACAAATCATGAGAAGGAAGGGAGGAAAGGATGAAGTAGGTTTGCAGTCCTCTTAGAAGAAGGTAAAAGTGGGTAGAATGGACCATAGTACTTGAATCTTGAGTTCAGAATCAGATATTCTTCCTCCTTGGCCTCTTCTGTTTCAGGGCTTCTCGAATTTTTTTTTCTTTTATTTATTTTTTGAGATGGAGTCTTGCTCTACCACCCAGGCTGGAGTGCAGTGGCACAATCTTGGCTCAATGCAACCTCCTTCTCCCAGGTTCAAGGAATTCTCCTGCCTTAGCCTCTCGAGTAGATGAGATTGCAGGTGCCCACCACTACACCCAGCTAATTTTTGTTTTTTTTGGTAGAGATGGGGTTTCACCATGTTGGCCAGGCTGGTTCTGCCTCTTGACTTTATCATCCTTCCTCTCTGATGGTATGGTTATGTGGACCAGAACTGAAGTTTAAGGAAGGGGCTTAAGATATGGAAGTTGCCTGGGACCAACATACTCTGTCCAAGAGACACAGTGACACATACATGCACAGCTGACCAAAGCTATAGCTTCCCAATTACTTGATGAACAGCTATGAATGTTGTTTCTTTTTCTTAGACAAAGTGCATATCTGCTCAAGATGGATGTCACTAATGTGCAACTGATCCACAACCTCATACAATTTTAGTATCTCATATGCTTCGTGTACATGTCATGTATGAAGGTGCCTGAGGTACCCCATGTATATATAGCATGTTATGAATGTTAGGCATATTTTGGTCTTTCCTTTCTATCTATGTTTAGTATGCACAAGACATACTTATTTTACCTTTGCTTAATATGCCTTATAGTTTACTAACTTACTTAACAGAGGAGTTTTGTTTTCTTGTTATCTGTAGCAGAATTGAATGTTGCCCAGCAATATAATATATGTAAATCATACCAAATTATATGTGTTTAAAACTCAAGGGATGGAACTGGGAGAGATAACACTCATTTTTCACCTACGCATCACTCACAATATTTAGCTCTCCTTCCACATGATGTTGGGATATGATGGCTTAGAAGTCTTACTAGTCAATGGAAGAATGTTTCTCTTCCAAGAGGACACAACAATGATTCATTTGAACTCTATGATTGCCACTGAATAATTTGGTCTTTCCATGCCTATAAGCAAAGAAGTTACGTGTATTAACTGGAACAATTGGTCCTGATTATTAAGGAGAGTAAGTTTTTCCTACAAAGAGATGTATGTATGGGACCCAGGGAATTTTACAGAAACATCTCTAAGAACTTCCATGCTTTTTTGTCAAGTTAAATGGACAACTATCGCAACCACATACAGGCAGAACCACTAAGAGTAAAAACCCCTCAGGAATTAGGATTCGGGTCACCCTGCTTGGCAGAGCCCTAATTAGTCACAGTGCTAGGTGAGGTCAAAAGTAATATGAAATAGGAAGAGGATAAACAGTGTCATAAACAACTGTGATCTTATGGCCAGTTGCAGAGTAAGAAATTAATAACTACTCCTGTTCTCTTCTTTGCCTTGTTATGCATGTACTGACTTTTTACCTCTTTCTTTTTCCCTACAATTTTATAAAAATGGTGATACATTTGTAATTTGTCCCTCAAATTACAGACTATCAGCTTGAAACTATGATTGGAATTGAAGGTTAAAGAAAACCCAGCTATAGATTCAGTGACTAACAAAATTTGGGGACAGTGTAAGCCTCATTCTAATTGCATAAGGAATAGTTACTGTATGTTAGGCAGGTGCATGTTGTTATTGCTACTTTTTTCAAGTCTAAGTTCTAGGTACAAAGTGTACACTGTACTGGATTTAGTATTTGACATCTATTTTCACATCCTTCTAGGAGTCATCTTGTACTAAAGAAGCTGTAAGCCCACATGTGCATTTCCCAGAGTCCCTTGTTGCTAGGGGGCTGAATGCGAACGAGGTTTCACCATTAAATATACTTATACATTTGGAAAGGCAAAAATGAGGCAGAGGCCATCTTTGTGTTGCTGGTTTGATTAGCAAGTTTGCTAAGACATGAGTGTCAAGGGAAGTTGAGGTGGAGATGGTGGCTATATGGTGCAGCTGTTTTCCTGATTCCCAGAGAGCAATCACTCAGATGTGCTCTTGTACTTAATACTTCCACTGGCAGTCCCTTTTCTTTCCTCTTTTAGTTCTTCCTATAATTTTCTAAGTGTATAATTGCCCATTTTCCCTAAATACCTAGGTAGGTTTTATTTCCTAAACTGGACCTCTTACCAAACACAGATGAGATGTACTGTCTGCCACCCTAACTGCCCATAGGACTCCACCAAGGATGCCAACTCTAAGTGGTCATTTACCTCTGTGATTGTGTTTTTAATGCCTGCCTCCCATTAAGTTATAAGATCCAGGAATTTAATAATTTATTTTGATAAGGACTTAACACAATGCTTGGCACATAAGAGGAATTAAATAACATTTTTCTGAATGAATAGATTTTAAACCATGTGTGAGCAGTCACAGAATTCACTGATCTATTATAATTTACCAATTCCTTTGCATCATAGCACCCATGCAAAATATTTTGGCTACAGGGAGTGCTCCAATTTTGATACTCTCCCTGTCAATATGCCTATTACCCCAATATAATTTAAGATTGACAGGGAGAGCATCAGTATTCTGCAGTCTGATTGCAGAAGCATATATGTAAAAATATACCTTTTAGAAATGATTTTAGAATCTGGAAATTTACAAACTATTAATTTTCTTTTCTACAGTTTCCTCCAGAAAGCCCCTATGTATTTATTCCGGTTAACAATTTTACTTGAGTAGAAATCACTTGACTCAAATTTTGATGATTTAATAGCTCATTGAAAGAACTAGCCTGAAGCAGATAAAATATGTTGCAGATGCTGTAACTCTTATTTGCATCCATTGGTCTTTTGGTTTATGTGCTTTAATAATTTGAAAAACAAGAAGATAATCAGGAACCAAGATGGATATGTGTGTCTTGAGGCAGAACTTAATTCAAAATTGTTCAGTGTTTTGTCAGATGAACTCCTTAACCACATTTGTTATCAGTAGCACACAATATATTGGATTAAGTTTTTGAATGATGTGCAAAGATGATGCCAGATTGATCCTAACAAACATAAAGCTCAGAATCAAAACCAGAATGTTGTTTTGATCATACTGGTTTTAGGCAAAGGATTTTAAGATAAATTCTTTCATACTGGAATTTGTGATACTATCCACACTTTTCCTCACTATAAAATTTAATGAACCTTATATCATTAATATTTTTGTGTCAATGGTGAGTTCTTCTTTTTTCTTTACCTGAGTTGTATCAACAGTTTCAAAGGAGAGAGAGTGTTTTTGGTAAAGGCAATAAATTATTTTTTAATGTACATCTTATACACATAAAATACTTTCTCATATTCTGAAGAATGAAGCATTTCTGTCCTAGGTGATTATAAAGTTTGTTGCTATAGTATTTCATTATTTTTTATTAGAAAATATTTTAATAACACAAGAAAGTAAAGAAAGTAATACAAGGAACACTCATGTACACATCAACCAGCTTTGTCTGAAATTAATATCATCCTAAATTTGCTTCATTGCTTTTATTCATTAAAAATTACAAATACAATTGAAGCCCTTGAACCCCTCACCTGTCACACTATCCTCTTTGCTTTGTCAAATACTTACTACGTTCATATGTATTGATGTACAGTATAGCCTTATTTTACGTGTTTTAAATTTATACATAAACAATTTCAAACTCTATGAATCATTCTACATTTTGCTATTTTGTGTTCAATATCCTGTTGTCGAAACATTTCCATGTTCCTTTAATTCATTCATTGGCAATACAGTATAATATGTTATTGTATAGATACATATATATTTAAAATATATAGGTATTTTAATTTTACTGTATTATATTGTTGAACATTTCCACTGTTTTACATTTTTTAGTATCATAAACTATCCTTCAATGAACACTCTTTTAATGTCATCTGGTGTCAGGTATGAGAGTTCCTAAACACACACAGTGTATCTAGAATTTGAATTGCTAAAATTGAACATTCAATTTTCATTTTTAACTTTACTAAATACTGTAAAATTGTTCTCTGTGTGCCAATTTTCTTTACCACTGGTAAAATGTGAGTTTCCACTTTCACATGCTTGCCATTTCCTATTGCAAAACATTTAAGTATTTATGTTTGTGATAAAAATGGAGTCTTATTTTGATTTTAATTTGTACTTCCCCAGTTCCTGTTGTGTTTAAGTTTGTTTTTTATTTATTTATTATCTGTTCATGATTTTCTTCATTTTTTCTCTTACTGGTTCATATTCTCTATACATGCTGAATGGTGTTAGCTAGCTATATTCTTTGCAATAATTATTAAAATTTTCTTTTTCTTTTCTTTTTTTAAGAGACAAGGTCTTACCCTGTCATCCAGGCTAGGATGCAGTAGCACGATCTTAGCTTACTGTAGACTCCAACTCCTGGGCTCAAGAGATACTCTCCTGCCTTGGTTTCCTAAAGTGCTGGGATTATAGGCCTGAGCCACTGGCCTGTTTTGTTTTTCTTAATATAAGGCTATACATTTCCCTCTAAGAACTAATTTAGCTGCCTCCCTCAATCTTTTATATGTAATTTTAAGTTAATATTCAGCTTTAAACTTTTCTAATTCAATTATCTTTTTTGATTAATCAATTGTTTAGGATAATGTCTCAAAACTTTTTTGGTATATAGATATCTTTAATTACATATTTCTAAATTATTTTCATTTAAGTCAAAGGACATAGCCTGGAAAGTATTCGTTTGTTTGTGTGTGTGTGTGTGTGTGTGTGTGTGTATTTGTTGTGATTTGTTTTTATGTTTTAGCAATTTGGTCAGTTGCTTTAAATTAGAGATTTTGCCTGATTGTTATCTACAGAATTCTATGCAACTCCATTACATTAAGCTAATATCGCTTCATTTTATCTCTCATCACATTTTGTTTTTGTTTGTTTGTGCTGTGAATTATTGAGATAATGGGTTAAATGTATGTGCCTGTGTCCATTTATTTCAATAATATCTTATACTATGACTCTATATTATTAATTGGGAAGATTTTAGAATACTTAACGTATGTTTTCTAATTAAGCAGTGACCCACTTAATTTCTCAGAAGTACATTTTGTTTTATTGCTTTAAACTCTATTTTGATTGTTTTTAATCTGATCATACAGACTTTTATTTTGGCTGATATTTTCGTTACTTTTTTCTTATTTTTATCCTTTCTATGTCTTTATGATTAAATTGTGTGCCTTACAAGGAGGTTTTACTTTTTCCCTCAATGGATTTGGAAGATATATGTTCTATTTTTATTTCTGTTGTTGGTTTCCTGAAAATCTCAGCATGCATATTTGACTTAAATTCTAAAATTAATAAACACTTTCTTAATTTCCTGAACAATAAAAGGAATTTCAAACATATTATTGGTCATCATCACCTGCCTATTAAATATGCTTTCCCACTAGGGCTGGGGCTAATGGAAAATACATCTTAAAAAGTCTTCTGTGTAAAACATGGGACTCAAAACAACACTAGGAAAATAGCGTAGATCAGATAATTCTCATTAAATCAGCTGTTTATTAAAAAAAGCAATGAGCAAGGAACAACAAAGTCTCCTTAGGAGGCAAAACAAAGTATTATTAAAAGTATGTTTGATGTTGCTGAAGATTCTTTCATAAACATATTAAAGTCAATTATAATTCTGTTTTTAATGACCTTATTAGCTCAGATGATGTTTTAATGATTTGAGTTTATGTATTATTTGAAGAATCTCTAAATAGCACTATTAAGTGCTCTGATATGCAGTAATATTTATATTGAGAAGCAACTTTTTTAATTGTTTGGGGAAAGACTTCTATTTCTTATGACATGCTTCCTTTTCATTGAGGAATACCCAAGATACCAAGTTTTCTTTCAGAAGTAATTTGCATTTTCCACCTTGAAGTTGTATTTGCCATTTTGTTTGTTGCCATAGGAAAATTCTTTTTTGAGAATTTTTTTCTTATAACGTTCTTCATCTGATTAAACAAACAAAAAACCCATCTTTATTTTTAGACTAAAAGCCTTTGAATAAAATATTATACAACTTTAAATAAATTTAAGATGACATTATGACTTATTAGGCCACAGTTAAATATGAGCTTCATCTATTAGTGAGTCAATCATAGGATTTTCACACATGGCTTTTGTTCACAGTAAGTTATATCAATTAAGTTGCTTAGAATGAACATATAGCTGAACTAATAAGCATGAAATATTTTCACTGATTTATAAGAATCCAGAAATTATCAATGAGTTTTCTTTTTCTATTATTTAAAAAAGTTTTTGCTTGGCAAATCTTCCCCTCTAGGAGATTAAAGTATTTTTTGCTCATTAATCAATGTAAGAACACCTTACTTTACATTCATTGAACTCTGAGGTTATAGAACTGTGAACTTTTCGATTTGTTCGGCTTGGGGAATGTCATAGTTCATTCTGTGAGTGGAAGTTGCCTTTAACCACATGAGAACAAATAAGGGAATATTAAGGTTTTAACTCAAGGCAGCTGATATGCAATGGCTGGGATAATGGCCATTACCTAAAAGAAAGAAGGCAGCAAATGGTTCCAGACATTTATAATTATGCATCTGAAGTCAGAACACCTTTTCTTTTTAAACATTTTCAATTTGTGATCTGCTTGAGGACTTGTACATAGATAGGCTCAAGATATTTTGAGTCACATATGTAAATGAAATGTTTTGAGCAAAGTTGTAACCCTGCCCACAAAATAGCTTTGCTAGGGAACAGATGTAACTTGGAGAAGTACCAATTTTGTCATTCTAGATGAGAAATCTTCTGGTGCCATCAATGGGATGCAATTTGGCTAGTCACACCTGGGTGACCAATATCCGGAGGCTCTACGTCAAGTCATTGAACATGGATGGATGCTCCATTAAGTCATTTAAAATAAACTTCCTAGCAAGTGATCTCTAGCATCTCAATTTAACTGTATCCTTTGGAGATTTAAGGAAAACTGACAAAGCTAAAAATACCTCTGCTAGGGGATCTATTAGTATTCTCCACATTGCTACTGAAACTTGCTGCCTTTTCCTAGAAGCACATGAAAGAAACCCTGGTCCAAGCGAACTGTCTCCTTCACCAAAGCCACCTTGGAGAGAGCCCACACGGAGACTGGAGATGTAGACTATTAAGAGCACTCAGCCACAGAGTCACTTTGGTTGTGTCACTTAACCTCTGTGCTCTTCTAAGCTCCATTCCTGGCTTGTGTTGCAGGGATGTTTTGAGGATATGTTGATGTGTGTGACTCCTTCTCTGTGTGTTGCTATTAAAGACATTAAGAACTGAGCTGAGTAACAAACTTTCTAGAAATGAATGAAGAAAACATAGCAAAATTATACCTATTTTTTTAAATTGAAGTACAAAGAAACTGTAGCTATAATTATCTTTCTTGACACTAACAGTACATGATTCCTAAATGCTATTGCTCACCTCAAGTCAATGTCACTTTGTATTAATGGATTTAGTGTCATGTATGGTCTTGTTTTTTGAGGTCGTCTGATGAAATCAGAATGATTTCACTTAAGGCAAGGCATATTAAAATACAAATTCGTAAAGATAATACCTTGATGTTTATGTCTATGCCAAACTTGCTCTGCTGAGTTCCTGGTGGAATGAAAAGACTGTCTTTTTTTAATTGTGATTTGTTTATGACTAACAGCATGGATTTGAGACAGTTATGAAAATGCCATGGTATCATTCTGTAAATAACTTTGTCTATGTAATTGTAGTGTATACTTATTATTGACAACTTGAAGAAAGTACATAAAGTACAAAATAAAAGTTACCCATATTCTTATCAGCCAGATCTAACTAATTTTACCATTTTCATATCTCTGTGCATACTCTTAATAAAAAATGGTATAATACATTTAAGCAGATTTGCATCCTACTTGAGCAATTTATTTTTATA